AGAAGGTAAGGGAGGTGATGTTAGGCGTACAAACTTAATATTGGGGATGCATTTTCTACCTAGAAATGGTCCTACATTCTACCAGAATGGGTTAAAAACAGATGCGCGCGCGCACACACACACACACACACACACAGAATTAAATGCACTACATTTGCTGTATTGCCTGCTAAAGGCATAAATATACTGGAGTGGAGATAAAGAAGGGGATGGATGGGAAAGAGTTCAGTACTTAGTGTAAACCTGAAAGGAAATGAGGCAGTGCAAGGGGAGAGAGGATCAGGGGAAAATAAATTATGTAGGCAACAGAACCATGCATCAAAAGTCTTTTCGATTTCTAAACTGGCAAATTTTCTCCAGGGGACCATCAGTCAAATGATGTCAAATTGAGCTGATTCTCTTGTAATGCCTGTATTGTGTAGGGCCTTCCTTGTAGGAACACAAGTTCCACTCTCGGACACAGTCGCAGTGCTTGCATTATCTTACAGAATTGATTGCTGCAAATGGTTCCTGGGAGGTGTGACCTGCTTAAAGGAAAGAAGCTAGGTTTCTTTTCTTGTTACTGAGGAATGAAGACACTTGTCAGGATGTGAATTGTGTGGGTGAGAAGGAAAAGCGGCGAAAGAATCTGGTAATTCCTTCCCTTACAGGAGGAAGAGAAAAAAGATAACATCGGAACCTTGGAGAGGAGAAATACAGTGCATTTATTTCCAGCATCCCCGCAGTCACTTCACGTCTCTTCAGACTTCCCCTATTCTTTAGTCTTGACCTGCCTATGCACTTGAACTCCACATAAGCACTAGGATGGACTGGGGGAAAAGGCCAGGTCAGCACGGTGGGATACTGCTTCCCCTAAAATGAAAACTCAGCAGCGGGCCAGCAGTGGGTGTGCGCGCGTCGATGCCAGAGGATGCGTGCGTGGAATCCGGCGGACGCAGTGGGCCGGGCACCGCCCTCCAAGCCGCCCCGCCCAGCCCACCACACTCCTCCTTGTATAAAGGCCGCGCTTGGGCCCGCCCTCCTCACAGCCCCGGAGCGCGGCCTGCCGGGGAGGTGGATCTCGCGCTCCCCACACAGTCACACTCCGCGCACTCACACACTTGGAAGCGCCTCCCCACGTCCCTCCCCTGCCCTCCTCTTGCTCTGCTCTTCTCTCCCTCACCACAAATAGTCGCCGACCTACTGCCAATCCGCCTCTCCTCTCTCTCTCTCTCTGTCTCAACATGACTGACTGGGAAGCGGTGGCTCGGGCAGAGCAGCTCCGCTGGCGCAGGCAGGAGGAGCAGGAGGATTATTAAATAACGCAGCTGGACTCTGTGCAACTGGGAGTGGAGAGGAGCCCAACAGCCGAGAAGGGGAGGGAGGGCAGAGGAGGGGGACCAGGAAGGACACCCCCGTGCCCCGAAGACATAAATCCCTGAGTGCCCGGGAGGAGCCTTAACAAGCGCACGGAGCCCTCAAGGTAGTAACGCCCCTGGTGCCTCAGCGCTCAGCTGACTTGTTGTTTTTGTTTTAACCTTTCTCAGGCTGCAAAGTTGGCTTTCACAGTGCAAGCCTTTGATTCCCAATGGGGGACTCAGGATCAAGACGATCTACCCTGGTCTCCCGGTTGCCAATATTCAGAAGAAGTATTAACAGAAGACATGATTCTCTTCCTTCTTCACCTTCTTCCAGTAATACAGTTGGTGTCCACAGTTCCTCTCCTTCCAGCACTAACTCAAGCTCAGGTAGCACAGGTAAACGGAGGAGCATATTCCGTACTCCTTCCATTAGCTTCCACCATAAGAAGGGGAGTGAGCCTAAGCAAGAGCCTACCAACCAGAACCTTAGTATTTCAAATGGTGCTCAACCTGGTCACAGCAATATGCAGAAACTGAGTTTGGAAGAACATATTAAGACCAGGGGAAGACATTCTGTTGGTTTTAGTAGTTCACGAAATAAGAAGATAACAAGATCTTTGACAGAGGATTTTGAAAGGGAAAAAGAGCACTCAACTAACAAGAATGTCTTTATAAATTGTCTAAGTTCTGGCAAAAGTGAAGGGGATGATTCTGGTTTCACAGAAGACCAAACTCGTCGTTCTGTTAAGCAGTCAACAAGGAAGCTACTCCCTAAATCTTTTTCATCTCACTATAAATTTTCTAAGCCAGTTCTACAGAGCCAATCCATTTCATTGGTACAACAGTCTGAATTCTCATTGGAAGTTACACAGTACCAAGAGAGAGAACCTGTATTAGTAAGAGCTTCGCCATCCTGTTCTGTGGATGTAACAGAACGGGCAGGAAGCTCTTTACAATCTCCTTTGCTTTCTGCTGATCTTACCACAGCTCAGACACCTTCAGAATTTTTAGCCTTGACTGAAGATTCTGTGTCTGAAATGGATGCATTTTCTAAAAGTGGAAGCATGGCATCCCACTGTGACAACTTTGGCCACAATGATTCTACCTCTCAGATGTCCCTCAATTCTGCTGCTGTTACAAAGACAACAACAGAACTTACGGGAACTGTTCCCTGTGCAATTATGTCTCCTGGGAAATATAGGTTAGAGGGTCAATGTAGCACTGAATCTAATTCATTACCGGAAACCTCTGCTGCTAATCAGAAGGAAGTGTTATTACAAATTGCTGAACTACCTGCTACAAGTGTGAGCCACTCAGAGAGTAACCTACCAGCAGATAGTGAAAGAGAAGAAAATATAGGGTTACAAAATGGTGAAACAATGCTGGGGACAAACTCCCCAAGGAAACTTGGATTTTATGAGCAACATAAAGCAATAGCGGAACATGTAAAAGGGATCCATCCTATTTCAGATTCAAAGATAATACCTACTTCTGGTGATCATCATATTTTTAACAAAACATCACATGGATATGAAGCAAATCCTGCCAAAGGTATGCTGATTTTTTTTGTATAACAAATGATAACCTTCATTTTTATTTATTTTCCTTTCCATAGTTCTTGCCAGTAGTCTCAGTCCATTTCGTGAAGGAAGATTTATAGAGAGGAGACTGCGATCCTCGTCAGAAGGCACTGCAGGGAGTAGCAGAATGATTTTGAAACCGAAAGATGGAAATATAGAAGAAGTTAATAGTTTAAGAAAGCAAAGAGCAGGTTCTTCATCTTCAAAAATGAACAGTTTGGTAAGTATATACATATGTCTGCCTCTAATAAAGTTTCTAATTGTTGGTTTTGATTTTTCTTCAGGATGTTTTGAATAATTTGGGATCTTGTGAACTGGATGAAGATGATCTAATGCTTGATCTTGAATTTTTAGAGGAACAGAGTCTTCACCCTTCTGGTAAGTGTTAAAGAGATGAATAATATCATACATGGAGACTCACATCATGAACTTTTGCTCCAAGAACTACCGCAGGAACATACCAGGAAAGCCAAGAGAATCCACAGACCTTTGAAGGAATTGGATCACCGCCACAGGCTCCCTGAGATGGCAAAAAACTGTGAGTCTGCTTGCTTTCTCAATGGGAGGCTCGACATTTACAATTCCTCGGTTTTTTTGAACAGTTTGCCGGGAGGACTCATATCACTCTGTCGTCTCATGTGCCGCAGTAGTTCTTACTCCTATGGAACCAATGATAGAAATGAAGAAAAGAGAAGAACCAGAATTTCCTGAGCCTTCCAAACAGTGAGTTGTTCATTTAATTTTTCAAGGCCTTGGTAATTTTTGTTCTTTTTTTTTTTCTTGTTAGGAATCTTTCCCTGAAATTAACAAAGGACGTTGATCAAGAAGCCAGGTGTTCCCACATCAGCCGAATGCCCAACAGTCCATCTGCGGATTGGCCTCTACAAGGTGTGGAAGAAAACGGAGGCATAGATTCTCTGCCATTCAGACTGATGTTACAGGACTGCACGGCAGTCAAGACGTTATTATTAAAGATGAAGAGAGTTCTTCAAGAGGTAATGGTTTCCTCTAAGATTAATGTCCTTCACCTAATTAAATTCAATTTCACTGTCCTTGCAGAGTGCAGACATGAGTCCAGCAAGCAGTACCACGTCACTTCCTGTTAGTCCTCTTACTGAAGAGCCAGTGCCTTTCAAGGTAAAAAACAAACAAGAAAGCATTATTTATAACCTATTATGCTGTCTCTTTGATGTTTTTATAGGATATAATGAAAGATGAATGCTCGATGCTCAAGCTGCAGCTGAAAGAGAAGGATGAACTCATTTCCCAACTTCAGGAAGAGCTGGTAAGTGATAACAATGCTTGGCCCACGAGTGTCAATGTGTTGTTGCTGTTTTTTCATTTTGCAGGGAAAAGTCCGGCATTTACAGAAGGCTTTTGCTTCAAGAGTAGATAAATCCACACAGACTGAACTACTATGCTATGATGTAAGTAGCTCTGTAAAACCATTTTTAACTTCCAATAATAATATACTTTGCTTTTCTTTTTCAGGGTTTAAACTTGAAAAGACTAGAGACAGTACAAGGAGGGAGAGAGGTAAGAATGTTTAAAGAAGAGGGGTGGGAAAAAGATAAATCTTTAGATATTTTTCATGTTGTAGGAGAGCAAGATGATAAGAATATGGTCATCAGTATGACTGGGGAAAAAAGGCACTTCATAAGGAAGATCTCAGAACCTTTTACAGCTTTGTGAGAATGACTGCTTTCATTCAGATGTAACCAAAATGGATCTACTTATAGAAAGAACTAAACTGATCACCTCCTAAAGTGAAAGTTTTCATCCGAGCAGTACTGCTACAATTTATTTCTGCTGATTTAGTGCCTTTAGGGACATACTAAGTGGAGTTACTCGGCTTCTCCTTGCTGCTTCCTGGTCTAATAGCAACTTTGTGTCAAAAGAAGGAAAACTGAAATCTATATATCCGTACGATGGCATTGCTAAATGGTGCCAAATTCTGCATTTGTTTTACTAAGATTTTTATAGTTTTTAATGTTATTTTTAAATGCATAATGATTGGGTTTTATTGAAAGAGTGGCTCTTAAATCATATTGCTTATTTTTCTAACGTCCTTTGATTTTATTTTTATTATAAGTGTACTTATAAGTAAGGAACATGGTAAAATGTGTTTAAATTAATTTTAGAAGTATATTGTTCTCAAAACTATTTTGTGATTTCTCTGAAGGTCAAAATTGTAATAATTTACAATTTAATGTATACATCTCCATAGAAGGGACAACACTGATTTTGGCCTTCTCCCTCAGGGTAGTGGAATAATTGTAAAAAGCTAAGATCATCAAATTAACCATAATCCAGTAATGTCTTCTGCACTTGACATCTCTAATTCATGACCAGAAAGTAAATGTCAACTATTAAAATTCAAAACAACTACTTAACTTCCACTTAGGGCAGCACTGGGTTACTTAAGCATATTTCTATTCAATGTAACTACTTACCTTAACTTTCCCTGTGACTAAGAGGCCTAGTATGTTCTAAGATAAGAAACTTCAGGGAGGTATAAGACAATTAGGTGAAGTATGTTGTAAAAACTGTTCTTTTCAAGTCTCAATGGTAGATGACCTGTAAACAAAGAGTACAATTACTATGTTAAGGACCTTGTGATCTCACTTGCTTAAGAAATGGGACGTGTATGTATCTAATTTCCATTTGTTATGTTCTAGGATGTGTGTGCATAACAAGATGTACAATGTAATTCTGATTATGTTAAATTGAAATGTGAGGGTTTAGAAAACTCTTACTCCAAATGATTTCTTAGAATTTCTCATTGTAATGCTATTATGATTGATAAATGACAATAATTGTTTATTATGATGAATTAATTTCTTAGTTCAAATGACAGCTATTCCCCATAGGTGTTGATGGATGCAATATCAAGGGCTTATTACCAAATATTTATAAGAAGATTTAAGAAGTGTCATTTAAAATATTCTATTTACTTATTGAAGTAATGAAAACAGAGTATTCATAGAAAATGAAGTAGACAGTAATATGCTATTTAGCTAAGTGGTAAATACCATTAAAAAACGAATTGCCAGACAGGAAGGCTAGATTTGAAACTATATGCTGTATAAAAATATAAGTTAAGGAGAAGTGATTAAAATGTAAATTACTTTTCTGAAGGAAATAGAGATAGGTAACACCTAAATTGCTAAATTGTGAAATATACAAAAATAGTTATTAGCTGTATGAAATAACCCCATTTATATTGGTATTTTTACATTTTTATACGTGCATATTGTGTATACAATTTGAGGGGGCTGATTATAATAGATAATAAAAAGCTTGTTTAAAAAGGGAGATTAGTAGAATGCTATACAAAATGTGATTGTTTAACAGATATTTCTAACTGATTATAAACAATTTTCTTGCATCCAGTGGGATTTTGCAACTCATAGAAAAACCTCAGTGAAATTCACTGGGTAAGACACATAGATAAGTCATTTTTTTTTTCATTAAGTGTGGATAATACTAAGTTACTGTAATTTTTCTTAAAAGACTTTAAAATACCTTTGTTATTTTAGGTAGTTTTTTTGTTTTCCAAAGGCCAGTTTTTGTTTAAGTATTAAAGCTTCTGTGTGTGCCTGTAGCAGGACGAGCCATGGACAAAACCCCACAGACACCGAGGTAGTGAAGGAAGTAGCTTTTAATCAGCTGAAAGCATCAGCAGACTAGCATCCTAAAATCCGAGCTTGTTGAGTGCACAATTTCTGTCCCTTTTGAGGGCTCATAACACTAAAGATTTTACATGAAAGGGCCGTGATTGATTGAACAATCTAGGCGGTATGTGACAGGGGCTGCAAGCACCAGCAATCAGAGTGAAACAGAACAGAATGAGAAGCTTCAGAGTGTCCTTCCATACAATGTCTGGAATCTGTGGATAATATCGGTTGCTAGGTCATGGGTTGAATTTTAACTATCAGGCTAAGGTCAGGCAGGCCCAGGCCTGGTTTTGGGTCTGGTGCCTGGCTCTGGGCTGCCTGCCTTTGGTTTCACTTCCTTGTTTCTTCTTAAAGCAGGTACTGAATATAAAACAATATAAAACAATATGGGGGGATCTCTTTCTCTCTTCTTTCATTTCCCACCTTTGAGACTCTCACTCATTTTATTAGTGGGAATTCTCACTTTCATTTTCACTACTTATGTCTTCCCGTGCAATAGATTGATAGTGATTCATATAATATACTTGTGCTGAAGCATTCTGGTGAACTAAGGTAATGATGAAGCTTTTTATCATTTGAAGAAGTACAGGTAGCAAACAAGGGAGTAGTAAGCAGGTTCCTATTACTATTATAACTCCTATGATAAGAGTTTTAAATCCTCCTATTGCTGGGAACCAATTTCCAAACATGGCCCCAGGATCAAATCCGTGCCACACTTGCATGGGTACATGTGCCAGTTTTGTTATATCTTTAAATATGTCTTCAACTACTTGCCCTTGATCATCTATGTGGAAACAGAAATTAGTAAGGTTAAATTTTCCACAAACTCCTCCTTCAGCTGCTAGCAAGTAGTTCAGAACTAGTCTATTTTGGTAGATAGTATTCCTTATCTGAGTCTCTTGCTGGGCAAGAACAGTCAAGACTTGACAGGTTTTATTAGTAATAATTTCTAAAACAGCTTGCAACCGTATGATTCAGTTGAGCATGAAGATGGGGGTCCGATATCCCCATGAGCCATCTTGTGCCCAAGTGGTGGGTCCACAGTATTGTATAATTCTTTCAGGGGGCCATTCATCATCTTTCCAGTTACCTATGGCTATGCTTCATTTTTCGCGGGAAGCATAGACAGGGAATCCTAGGAGTTTGTCTGTTTTTATGGGCAGTAGGAAGAAAGGTGGTGTAATAGTGCCAATTACACAGCTACCTGTCCACTGATCAGGTGGCTTAGCATAGGCTCTATGTCCACATATCCAGTATAACCTGCTGGGGGCAATCCAGTCCTGGCGGAATTCTGGGTGGGCTCAAACAGTCTGCAATTTTGGAAATTTACTGAATGGATTTCTTTCTGTGTAATTGGAACTCCACCATGTAACTGTTTTTGTGGTACCATTATACAGTTTTTGTCCAAGACACCTAAGCCTTACTACAGGATGAGTGAATTCTTTTCCTTCTCTAGCTATGCAATATTGTCCAATAATTGAGGCTTTTAGAACCCAGAAATTGTCAGGGTGGTTCTTTTGGGCTGGGAATTCATCAGGAACTGGGTCTGCAGGAACTAATTCTTGGGCTTCCCATGGCCACTGATCTCCTGTTACAGTTCCTCCACAAACATACCATTAAGTGACTTAGACACTGAGCTACATGCTCGGCTAATTGCAAAAACAAATTTCTAGTTTTTCCTGGAATTTCAGGTACTGGCACATTTAGTTCATCATAGAAAGTCTGAAATACTGGCTCTGGAGAGCATTTTCGAATCTCTCCTTTTATTAAAATATTTACCTCAGGGTCTAGTCCTTTTCCATCAATGCCTGGAGATACGTACTCTCCTTTTCTCCATTTTGGGTCCAAGGGGTTTGTGATTACTAATTCTTAAAGGTTGCAGCTTCCACTCATGCAGGAGGGGCTTCCTTTCCCTTTTTGGAGCCAAACAGGATCTTCTTCATCCTTTTCCCAAGTAGCCCAAATGACACATGACCAGTACCCACATTTTTTTCCACACAATCCTACAGATGTACTTATTTTCGGTCATGTATCTTTTTTCCCAATTAAAAGAGCCACATCCTGCTCCTAGCTTATTTCTATTAATGACAGCACAAGCGTCAAATTATAAGATTATGCGTTTGGGCACCCCTTTTTCTTCTGTTCTGGCTAATACTTTACTTGTATCATTTATGAGTCCTCACTAGTCTTCAGTCCTTAATCTGATTTCAAAAACTATGGAAATGGGAGGTTCAGAGGGGTCATAGCACACGTCGGGCTGGTCACTTCCTGGATTACAGACTTTGTACTGAGTGTTATTATACAAACATGTTCCTTTTGGAATTACTAGGCATTCATAATAACTATAGAACAAAAAAAATTGTCTTAACGTGTTGTCCTACCTCAGTGACCTGATATATGCACTGAAAGCAGTCCTCTGTGTGGGAAGAAGCAGTGGAAGCTTTTACCACACCAGTCCATGTTATAAGGAAAATAAGTCCCACGACTATTTTCCTCATGCTTCAGCCATGCGTAGACCAGTCAGCTTCCGGGTGTGACTGGAGCAGGGCTTGTCGTCCTCCTCAGGGTTACTTTGCAGGGATTGTCTAGGCTTGGTTTGGCCTCCCAGGTTCCAGTGGCTGCGGGCTTTATGTGGCTGTGGTGAATCCAGGCTGGAATTCCTTCTACCTTCACAGCTGTGGGAGTGGTCAGGATAACGGTCTTGGGTCCCTTCCACTGTGGCCGTAAGGGAGCTACATTTCAGTCCTTGATCCACACACGGTCACCTGGAGAAAAAGGGTGAACTGGGGAGAATAAGCTGACTGAGCACCTCTCATTTACCCAAGTTGAGATTGTCTGGGTAATTTTCCCCAAGGCCTGTAACTGTCTCTGCAATTCAATTTCATCCAACTCTTGGGGAGTACCTGGAAGTCCTCGCGGTATAGGAGGAGGCCTATGATATAATGTTTCATAAGGGGAGTATCCTGTTTTCTTAGAGGGGGTGCACCTAATTTTAAATAATACCATAGGAAGGGCCTGTATCCATTTTAATCCTGTCTCTTGATATACTTTCCCTAAACTATTTTTGATAGTCTGATTCATTTGCTCCACCTTTCCGGAACTGTGAGGTTGGTAGGCGGCATGTAGCTTCCAAGTGAGTCCCAATACCTTTGCTGTCCTCTGTACTAAGTCAGCCACAAATGCTGGCCCATTTTCTGAGCCAATCCGTAGAGGCAGTCCAAACCTAGGGATGAGATCTCAAAGAAGCACATGGGTTACTTCATGAGCTTTTTCAGTTCATGTTGGATAAGCCTCTACCCACCCAGAGTAAGTACACACTAGAACCAGTAAATACTTGTTACCTCTGCATTTGGGCATCTCTGTGAAGTCCATTTGAAGATCTTCAAAGGGAGCTGCTCCATAGGCTTGTATGCCAGGAGGAACAGAGGGGCCTTGCTTTGCATTGTGCTGTCGACAGGTAACACATTGCTGTGCTGCTGTTTTAGCAAGAGCTGGCAAGTGTGAGATGTAGAAATACTGGCTGAACAGCTTTTCAAGTGACTCCTGGCCTAAATGGGTAGTTTCATGTACAGCCAGCATGACTGCAGCTCCTAGCAGCTGTGGCACAGCTATTCTTCCATCTGGTAACTGTATCCACCCTTCTTTTATTGTTTGTCCTCCCTCTGCCTGAAGAAAGTCTTTTTCCTCTTTAGAAGAAGTAGGCACCAGATCAGGTGTTTGAGGGAGTAGGGGGGCTGTGACTGATGCCCGGTAAGGAGTAGATGCTGCTTTTCCTGCCTCTGTGTCTGCTCAGGGGTTTCCTTGGCTCACTGAGGTGGAAGCTCACTGGTGTCCCTTGCAATGCATGACTGCCACCTTTTGGGGTTTCCATACTGCCTCTAATAATTGTAGAATTTCTTGTTGATATTTTATGTCCTTTCCCCCGAATTTAATAGGCCTTTTTCTTTATATAATGCTCCATATACTTGAATGGTTAGAAAGGCATATCAAGAGTCAGTATAAATGTTTACAGTCTTACCTTCACTAAGTTCTAGAGCCCGAGTTAAAGCAATGAGTTCTTCCTTCTGGGCTGAAGTGCCCTGAGGCAATGGTTTGGCTTCAATAACATCATCCAAAGTTACCACCGCATATCCTGCGCATCTTTCTCCTCGTGGACTGATGAAGCTGCTCCCATCCACGTATAACTCCCAGTCCACTGATGCCCATGACTGGTCTCGAAGATCGAGTCTGCTAGAATACACTGAGTCCAACACTTCCACACAGTTATGTTCAACAGGGCTGTCTGATACTGGGAGTAAGGTTGCAGGATTCAGAGCGTTACAGACCTCAATGGTTATGCGGGGGTTTTCACATAGCAAGCTTTGGTACTTGGTTAATCTAGCATTTGTTAGCCCATGGTGTCCTTTGGTATTTGTTAAAGTCACCACCACATGGGGGACCTTTATACTTAAGTTTTGCCCAAGGGTTAGCTTGTCTGCTTCTTATGCTAACAGGACTGTAGCTGCCAGGGCTCTCAGACGTGGAGGCCAGCCTTTTGAAGCTCCGTCTAGCTGTTTTGAGAGGTAGGCCACTGGTCTTGGCCAGGGCCCCACAGTTTGGGTTAAAACTCCAACTGCCATTTTTTCTCTTTCTGACACATAGAGTGTAAAGGGCTTTGTCAAATCTGGTAGTCCTAAGGCTGGGGCTGACATAAGTTTTTCCTTTAACTTGCAAAAGTCTTGCTGTTGCAGAGGTCCCCATTCAAAAGGCTCCCAGTTGCCCCCCTTTGTAACCCCATACAACGGTTTGGCTAGCACTGCAAAGTTTGGAATCCATAATCTGCAAAACCCCACAGATCCTAGAAATTCCCTTACTTGCCTTCTGGTTTTAGGTTTCGGTAAGCTGCAGATGACTTGCTTTCTTTCTGACCCCAGGCTGTGCTTCTCTTTCCGAATAGTGAATCCCAGGTAGCGTACCTGCTGTCTGCAGATCTGAGCTTTCTTCTTGGACATCTTATACTCACAGTCCTCCAGGTGTCGAAGCAGGGCATCCGTCCCTTTGGCATACCCATCTGCCGTGGAGTGTCCTAGCAGAAGATTGTCCACGTACTGGAGCAAGACACAGCCTAGGTCTTTAGCAGGAAACTTCTGGAGGTCTCGAGCCAACACCTCCCCGAAGATGGTGGGGTAATTTTTAAACCCCTGGGGAAGCCGAGTCCAAGTGTACTGAGTAGTAACACCTGACCCCGGATCTTCCCACTGAAAGGCAAACAGCTTTTGGCTCTCAGGAGCTAGTCTGATGCTAAAGAAGGCATCCTTCAAGTCCAGACAAGTGAACCAGCTGTCCTCAGCTGGCAGCAATCCTAACAGTGTGTAAGGGTTAGGAACTGTTGGGTGTAGAGTCACTGTAGTTTGGTTAACCAAGCGTAAGTCCTGTACAGTTCGATAGTCCTTGGTCCCTGGCTTGGGGACAGGTAGGAGGGGGGTGTTCCATGGAGATTGTCAAGGAACTATAATCCCAAAAGCTTTCAAGCATGTAAGATGAACCTGTATTCCTTCAAGATCTTCTCTGGGAACCGGATACTGCTTTTGTCTAATTGGCTGAGCCCCAGGCTTAACTTGTATGAGTACTGGGGCTTGATTGATCGTCAGCCCTGGAGGATTGTCCTCCGCCCATACTCAGGGCCATCGCTTAGCTAGAGCCGGTTTTATCTCCTGACCTGGCTCGGTTAGAAAAAGTCTCCATTCTTCTTCTCAGGGGACTGTAAGGGCCATGATAACTCCTGTTCCTGGTAACTTCAGTTGTAAAGAGCCCTGTTTTGTAAAGGAAATGGTGTCTCTCAGCTTACTAAGCAAGTCTCTCCCTAAAAAGGCAAGGGGCAATCAGGTATATACAGAAATTGATGAGTCACTTTATGTCCTCCCACTGAGCAGGTCCAAGGTAGGCAGAAAACCTGCTTGGCGGAGACTCCCGTTGCTCCAATTATATCAATGGTTTTTTTGATAAGAGGGCCACTGGGGTGGTTACTACTGAGTGTCCGGCACCAGTATCAACCGAAAACTTAATGTCCTTGCCCCCTATTGTCATCCTGACCATGGGCTCCTTGGAGGCATTTGAGCCCGGTCCCCTTCAGTCTAGTAGCCCTTCGAACAGATTGAACAAAGTCCCTTCGTCTTTATCTGTGGTCTTTTGCTGTGCGTCACCTTGCTTCTCCTTTAGTTGGAGACACTTATCTTTCCAATGTCCTATTTCTTTACAGTAGGCACACTGGTTACACTGCACATGTGAGTGATTGGACTGGGCATTCCTCCTGGAACCCCCCTTTCCCTGCCCTTTGGGGGGGATCCCTCTAATTGCCACAGCCAGCAAATCAGTGTTCTGCCTGGCCTGGCCTTCACCCTCCTTATGGCTTTCTCAGCGGCTTGTTACATCTCTATTTACAAATACTTGATCAGCTATCTCCCGTAACTGCGAGGTATTCATCTCTGCAAAAACAGCCTGTTTTTGCGATTTCCTCCGGATATCTTCCATGCTTTGGCTAACTAAGGCCATGTTAATCATATGCTGATTTTCAGGACTATCCGGATCAAAAGGAGTGTACATACGATAGGCCTCACACTGTCTTTCATAGAATTGGTCTGGGCTTCCCTCCTTTCCTTGGATGACTTCAGAAACTTCATTTACATTGGTGGCCTTCTGAGCCCCTTTTTTCAGCCCTTCAATTAATGCCTCCCAGTATCGTTTTAACCTCTCCATATCTGGTCCTTCATTTGGATCCCATTGAGGGTCTGTTCCTGGCAGAACAATTCTTATGTATTCCTGAGGATTTTGGTAATCAGCTGGGACATGGTCCTCTAGCCATTTAGTTGCCACCTGGAGTATCCTTCACCTTTCATCTGTGTTAAAGATGTACATGAGTAGCTGGTGGTGATCAGCCCAAGTAGGATTATGAGTCTGTATAATAGTTTGGAGCAAGTCAATTAGAGCTTCAGGCTTTTCAGTGTAAGATGGAATATTATTTTTCCAGTTGAGGAGGTCAGCAGAGGTGAAAGGGTAATATAAAAAGCACACCTTTCCACTGTATGTCCATCCTCATCTATCCCAGCATATTGCTGCTTTCTCAGGGGCATTTGGATTCCAGTATTGGGCCGTAAATGGGCCGCCAAGGGAGGAGTTTCTCCTGCAGCTTCTCTTCCTTTCTTGTCTACTCTGTGTGGTCTAGGGGCTGTGGGCTCAGGAGTAGGGGGCCTTTCCACTTGGTAAAGGTGGGGCACTGTTGGTGCCATCTCCTGCCATGAGTCTTCAGGCTCTGAATCAGACAGAACTTTAGGGGCTGGCTTCCCTCGGCAGGTGGAGTGAGAACTTTCCTTAACTAACTGTCCCTTTGCTACTAGTACTGCTGCTGCCTGTCCCCTTAACCACTATGGGGGATCTAAAACTAGCTGTAACCAGGAATCTATATATGGGAACTGATCTGGGTGTCCTGGCTTGCCAGTTACTTTATGCCATACCTTTGAAACCAGAGACCTGTCCAGGCTTCCTTCTGATGGCTAACTTACCTCTAATTCGGGCCAATCTATTTCACACAAAGTTCTTAGTTTTCCTGGAGTCATAGTGACTCCATAGTCTCCTTTGAATCCTTTCTTGAAATTATTTAACATAGTTCCCAATGGAGTGGGCTTACATTTTGCCTGGCCCATGTTTTCTGAAGACAAAATATCATGCTCACACCACACACTCACCACAAAACAAAGAACAGGTAAAGAGGGCACACACACACCTTTATCGTTTATACCAAAACAAAATCAGAGTACCAAGAAATTCAAGCCAAGTCAAAACCAAAACCAAAGTATCAGGCAATTCAAGTCAAGTCAAAACCAGAACAGAAGTGCCGACACAGGCACACCGTGGGTGATCAGGCCACGCTTCCACTTAAATGGAGTGGGCAAGTTTCAAAGACATGTCTTACCAAGTTTCAGATGTCCGGACTCCAAGTGCCAGGTCCTTCCCAGTGTCCAGCCGGTGCCTGTGTGCACAGTTTTTTAATGGCGGATTGTCTTTATTTTTACCCTACCTCAAAAATGCCCAACCATCGGTATTCTGAATATTCTGTATCACAGGTCTAAAATCACATGATATGTGACTTTATATCATGATGAAGAGAACTAATAATTATGGTTGAATATCTAAATCAGGAATAAATATTTAGCTTCTGAAATTCTATTGAATGTGATAAGCTAATATGAAAGACACTGGCTATTGGAACTTTTGGATTAAGGCTGTTATTGGAAGTTACAGAAACTCAGGAACCATAGAGGCTATGCAAATGAAGTACAAATGTGTAGTGATCAAGGATCACTTTTATATAATTTGCATGACTCAGATCTCTTAAAGTGATGAACAGTCTTGGCAGGGATAATGTTGATCTTATTAATCTGAAATTCTGAAAAAAGGTTAATATTGGTACACTTGAATATTTTAGATAGTTTATACTCTTATAAAACTGATTATAAAAATGCTTCTTAAACATCAGAAAGAGAATTAACACTTTAGATAATTTCTAGAAGTATTTAGAAATATGATCAATAACTTTATAGACATACTCATTCCATTACTGCAAAAATCCCCGCTTGTGTTTTGGAAATTTTTCAGTTGATGATATTTGTGTGATCATGCCATTGATATTTAAAAATCCCACTTTTGTTTGTGGGATTGCAAGTACAGATAGATTCTTATAGACACTTAGGAAAAAAGTGTACATTTTAAATTATTAAAATAGATGATTTATGAATGTATCATTCTCAAGAAAATAATGAGCATATCTTATAACCTGTTATCTGTTTTAGAGTCCAGAATGCTTCACTAACTTTCTCTGCTGGATTACAGTGTGCTGATTCTCCATTTTCTTTGCTGAAAACCATAAATAGGAAATTACTGATGATACAAACCTCAGAGACTTAAAGAAACATAATTAGAGACAGTTGAAAAAGGCAGATTGAAAATCAATGTTTAGTTAAGTACTCTTTTCCCAGCCCTGTTTTATATTTACATTCATTAATCATTGAAAATAATACTTCAAGATTCTTTATTGATGTAAAGTATCATTTGAATATATAACATCCTAAAGAAAGGAATTATTTTATTCTGATAGTGGACTTTATGCCTTTGCTAATAGACTTGGATAGACTTTGCATTGTTTATCTTTTGAGGAATTAAATATTTCTACTTGAAATTGAAAATCATTTTAATTCTCTCCAAAAGAGAAAATTCTGAGAATCAGATAAATTATATTCTGAATTTCAAAGTAACTTGCCAACCTGCAACATTAGCACAAGAATGATTTCAACTGGAACAAAATAAAAATCACAAACAATTTCTCTTTCCATTTATAACTTAATTAGAATTATGAATCAGACTACTTTAGGACTAGGTTATTGCTTGAGTTAAGCAAAGTCACTCTTTTCTCTTGCCCAAAAGATCACTGGAGATAATTTTTTTTTTTTTTTGAGATGGAGTCTTGCTGTGTTGCCCAGGCTGGAGAGCAGTGGTGTGATCTCTGCTCACTGCAAGCTCCGCCTCCCGGGTTCATGCCATTCTCCTGCCTCAGCCTTCTGAGTAGCTGGGACTACAGGCATGTACCACCACGCCCAGCTAATTTTTTGTATTTTTAGTAGAGATGGGGTTTCACCATGTTAGCCAGGGTGGTCTGGATCTCCTGATGTCGTGATCTGCCCGCCTCGGCCTCCCAAAGTGCTGGGATTACAGGCGTGAGCCACCGCGCCCAGCTGAGAATTGTTTTTTTAAAGGGATAAAAGAAGAAAAATACACAACTTCCAAGACTAGAACTAAAATTGAAGAAAATGTACTATTCTTGGAAATAAGAGTTAGCAAAAATCATTAAGCACTATTGTTCCCTTAAGGTCTAGTATTTTGTATAATTTGGAAATTATAGGAGATAACTATACTTATTTTATAGCCTTGTGCATTGAATAAAAAGAATCTTCCATAAGAAATTGATCATGATTACAAGTTTTCTTTGATAATTTTTGTGCAAAACTTGCTTCTACTTGTATGTTTTCTTTATGGTCTAATATGCAGAATACACTATCTTGAATTTTTCTACTTCAGTTCAACTTTAGAGATCCCATTCTTAGTTTCTGTATAGTTTAGTAGAATAAGAAAATCTTGTATAATATCAGTGATGACAATTTTTTGGGAAATATATAGAATTTTTCAGTGGTTTGGTGCCTATAGCCCACCACTAAGATGTATCTGATGAACAGTGTGAATTTAAGATCAAGAGACCCTTTAAGGACTCAGTAAAAAATATCTCAAAACTCAGAATTGATAGGCAATAAGGAGAGTAAACGATCTTTATACTTATTGTCAATGAAAAGGGTCAAACTCTGTAAAATATTTGAAGAGATTTATTCTGAGCCACATGAGTGACCATGGTCCATGACATAGCCCTCAGGAGGCCCTGAGAACACATGTCCAAGGTAGTTGGGGCGCAGCTTGGTTTTTTACATTTTAGAGAGGCATGAGACATCAATCAAATACATTTAAGAAATACATTGGTTTGGTCCAGAAAGGTGGGACAACTCAAAGCAGGGGGTGGGGTGGGGACTGCTTCCAGGCTATGGGTAAATTTAAACATTTTCTGTTTGACAATTGGTTGAGCTTATCTAAAGACCTGGGATGACAGAAAGGAAGTGTTCAGGTTAAGATAAAAGACTGTGGAGACCAAGGTTCTTTTGAGGTCTTATAGTGGCTGCTCTTAGAGACAATAGATGACAAGGGTTTCCTATTCAGATCTTTAAAAGGTGCAGACTTAGTTAATCTCTTTAGGCTTGGGAGGGCCAGGAAGAAAAAAAACTAGCTATGTTAGTAGAGATTCTTTACAGATGCTGATTTTCCTCCACAAAAGACAGCTTTGCAGGGCCATTTCAAGACATGGCAAAGAAACATGTTTTGGGGTAAAATATTTTGATTTTCTTCCTTGTCTTGTAATGTTATGCCAGAGTCAGGTTGGAAAGTAAGTCACAATATATAGAGTTAAATAAAACCCATCTGATGAGAATTTATGATTTGTAGGGCATGACTCCCCAGACCCTTTATATAGGAATTTGGGCAAGATAAAAAAAAAATCAGTTTGGTCCTCATTATAAATCAACATTTAATTAAAAGAACTACACATTACAAGACCATAATAATTGTTCCTGTTTCAAAAGTTTGTTGAGAAAATGAGTTAATATGCATAAAGCTCTTTGAGTAGTGTCTGGCACATAGGAAGCACCCAATACATGGCAACAGTTACTATTATTATTATTATTATTTATATAATCAGGTCTTTCCTTCATATTTTCTTCTGTCAGAGAGTGTTTGAGTGTCATGCTATTCAGAGATTTTACTGTCTGCGTTGACTAGTCCACACCATGACAATCAATGATATCCTATGCCAGGTCTGATTTTTAAAGGATTTTACATTCCAAATCGGTTCTGAGGTAGCAAATCCCAAATATGGCAAAAAATTCTACTTTGGAATCTTTATTTAACCTCAAATATTCTATTTCCACATGTTATATTACAGATGAGAGAAAAAATATTTACCTTTTCTACTTATGGCATTGTTTATTGAAGGCAGTGCTTAAGGACTATAGGTTTTGTAAGCTGTTTTTCACATCCTATATATGTTCTGGGTCATCTTCAGATTGGATTTTGAAGATCTCTTCTATGTTTGTAGATCACTGACCTTCCAAGAAATGACCTCAAAGAAACCTGTTGATCAAGCAAAACTAAGCTTAGTAGATCTACTTCAGTAAGAAAGATCACAGTAGTGTCTCAAATGGGGAAAAAAATAACAGTACACTCAGTTTAACTTTTTTCTTCTTCTTTGGAAGTGTTTGACTGGTTATCTGGATCAGATATATGCCTAGAGTAGGCACATAGTGACAGAAAAATACTTTGCAAGACAAACAGGAAAAAAAAGAGAGAAAGGAAGGGAAACAAGTGAGGGGGAGCCAGCTTCTGACAGACACAAAATCACTGTGGGATGATAAAACAGCCTTAAATATAAGAAATCCATTACATACATAGACACGCACATGCATAGAAAGCCACACAAAATAATACTTACAACAAGATTAAGCAGTAATTTGAGCACTAATCAATTACATGAAGAAACAGTTCAACCATCATGTTTCCAAGATAGAGTTCCCCAAAAGGGACACTAATTTAAATTGTACCTGGTAGGATTATGCCAGTTGGAGACATACACACATAAGTTAAACTTAAAAGTAAGCAGGAATTTGACCTGAAAGGTCAAAAGAACTGATAAGAGCACATGAAAATTTTGCTGGGGCAACCTCTTAAGAACCTGGTTTAAGACCAGGTTGAGCATGGTGAAACCCTGTCTCTCCTAAAATACAAAAATTAGCTGGGCATGGTGGCATGTGCCTGTAATCACAGCTACTTGGGAGGCTGAGGCAGGGGAATCACTTGAACTCGGGAGGCGGAGGTTGCAGTGAGCTGAGATCGTGCCACTGCACTCCAGCCTGGGGACAGAGCAAGACTCCGTCTCAAAAAAAAAAAAGACCAGGTTGGGGGCCTGACAAACCCTCTACCTCCAAGCAAAATAAAACTAAGTGGAACAAATGAAGACAAGATTGAGAAAGGTTTTGAAAAGGTAATCAAAGTAATTTGTCTAAAGGACATCAAGAACTTCTGAACTCCTGAGTCTTTAGAACTATACCTCTTAGTGACTCAGAGAGTGACAAAAACAAACAGTAGTGTCCTAAGTAACAGAGCAGGTTTCTCATCACGGATAAGTGGATTTGAAGTTGATTAAATAATCAAAGGATTACTTAAAAAGCATTCTCATTCCTAAGAGGCAGAAACTTTGTATTTGAGAGACTGACAAAAATAAATTTAGACCCAAAGCAGGATTTTCCTCACTTTTGCAGTCAGACAGACCCCTGAATGGGGGAGACTTATGAGGCCTCAGAGAAACATGTTTCAGACAGAGGAGCTCGTGCAGATCGGTTTCAATTCACCCCGTGTTATAGCTCTACAATTTTTTCACTGTTGATGCCACAAAAGACCAGAATGAAAAAAATCTGTTGATTGAACAAAGCTAGGTATGTTAGATCCCATGCAATAAAAAAAGAACACTACATTAACAAAGTTTCTGTAAGTCTCTAAATGGGAAAATTAAGGGAAGATATTTTGTAAGATGTTAAAATCCAGGCTGGGTTAGTTAAAGAGAGGTATTGCAAGGTTGAGAATAGGCAGGGATTAGGCAGATTTTATGACATTGTAGCTTCGTACAGCAAGGTTAGAGTTTGTGATTTCAGGGTTCTGAAATGAAGCATATTTTTCTTGTTTATGTCTTTTCTTTTTAATCTGGATATAAGTAAGATTTTGTAGCTTTACAGCGGATTTTACAAAGAGATGAGGACCAAGAAGGATTACAGTAGAAGGATTTTGACTTTTGAATCAATATGCATTTAGATGTCGTTTTTATAAGGCACATAAGTTATTTTTAGAATCAGTTAAACCTTGGAGATATTTTTATTTGAAAAGGCAAAAAACAAATGATAATATTTATTTTGCTTCATCACATATTTATTTGAAAGTATATTCATAAACAAACTTACAGTGTTTTTGTGTGTGCAACTGATCATGTAATTATTTCTTGCTCTTTAACTATGTCAATTAATATAAAAGAAAATACTACTCCAGATGGTTGAACTGATTCAGCCTGCTTTTATCAGAAAAGTATTTATTCATATCCAAATGAGGTTGAACTCTTATGATTCCCTTCTTAATTACAAATAGAAGCTAATTGCCACCTCAAAAATATAGAGAAGAAAACAAACATTTTCATTATTTGATACTTATCATATCATAGTAAGATTTTTTTTCTGTTTTGGTTTATATTTTCATATTGAACAAATAATCCTTGTGTAAACTATCTACACTTTTTAATTTTTGGCATTGCTGTGTAACGTATTTAGTTCCTGTAAACCCACAACGGAAAAACACTGCTCTTCTCTGGAGAACTTTGCTGCCCTTCTCTCAGCTTGGAAATAGATCTCCAAATTTCTTCCCATTCCTTAGTCATCTCTCCTTCGAGGTCATTTATTTGACATTAGGTCCATTCTCTGTTCACATCCTATCCTCCAAGCACTTTGAAACAATCTCCAGCCATTGGTCGTCACTCAGCCCCATGAAAGATGAGCACTTCTGATGAGTTTTTACCATTGTCCTTTAATCATACCAAAGGGGCCCCTCAGTTCCTTCCCAGTGATCACCACATCCTCACCTATATGTCATCGGAACCTTTTAAATAAGATTACCTAATAATGAAAAAAATGCATTTCTAATTTTTTAGCTCCTAAGAAACATTGTGTTGTCAAACTATTATATAAACAATTGTCTCAATTAGATTAAAATCCAAGAATTAGAGACTGTTGCAGGAAGTCAGGGACCCCGAATGGAGGGACTGGCTGGAACTGTGGCAGAGGAACATAAATCATGATAATTTCATGGACGTTTATCAGTTCCCAAATAATACTTTTATAATTTCTTATGCCTGTCTTTAATCTCTTAATCCTGTTATCTTCGTAAGCTGAGGATGTATGTCACCTCAGGACCACTGTGATAATTATGTTAACTGTACAAATTGATTGTAAAACGTGTGTTTGAACAATATGAAATCAGTGAACCTTGAAAAAGAAGAGAATAACAGCGATTTTTAGGGAACAAGGAAAGACAACCATAAGGTGTGACTGCCTGCGGGGTCGGGCAAAAAGAGCCATATTTTTCTTGTTGCAGAGAGCCTATAAATGGATATGCAAGTAGGAGAGATATCACTAAATTCTTTTCCTAGCAAGGAATATTAATATTAATACCCTGGGAAAGGAATGCATTCCTGGGGGGAGGTCTATAAACGGCCGCTCTGGGAATGTCTGTCTTATGCATTTGAGATAAGGACTGAGATAAGCCCTGGTCTCCTGCAGTACCCTTAGGCTTACTAGGGTTGGGAAACTCTGCCCTGGTAATTTTGTGGTCAGATCGGTTCTCTGCACTTGAACCCTGTTTTCTGTTGTTTAAAATGTTTATCCAGACAATATATGCACCACTGAACATAGCCCTTTATCAGTAGTTCTGCTTTGCCCTTTGCTTTGTGATTTTTGTTGGACCCTTATCGGTAGTTCTGCTTTTTGCCCTTTGAAGCATGTGATATTTGTACCTACTCCGTGTGCTTACACTGCCTCCCCTTTTCAAACCCTTAATAAAAACTTGCTGGTTTTGAGGCTCAGGTGGGCATCACGGTCCTACCGATATGTGATGTCACCCCTGGCAGCCCAGCTGTAAAATTCCTCTCTTTGTACTATCTCTCTTTATTTCCCAGCTGGCCAACACTTATGGAAAATAGACAGAACCTATGTTGAAATATTGGGGGTGGGTTCCCCCAGTAAGAGACTTTCAGTCTTATACAAGTCATAGTTGTGTTCAAAATAATAGCTTTAAGTAGAATTGCTACTATACACTACATTTGTCTGCTCAAGCTGCTATAACAAATTACCACCAAGTAGGTGACTTTAACAGCATCATTTTAATTTTTCACAGTTCTGGAGGCTAGAAATCTTTTATGCCAGCTCAAAATCAGCAGGTTTAGTTTCTCCTCAAGCCTCCCTTCTTGGCTTGCAGATGACCACCTTCTTGCTGTGTTCTCACATGCTCTTTACTCTGCTTATCCCTGGTGTCCCTTTGTGTGTCTAAATTTCCTAATAAGGGCAATAATCAGATAGGATTAGAGCCCAGCCTAACAGCCTCATTTTATTTTTCTTTTTGGTATAAATTCATGTGGTACAGGTGTAATTTTGTTACATGCATAGATTGTGTGGTGGTGAAGTCAGGGCTTTTAGGGTATCCTTCACCTGAATAATATACATTGTACCCATTAAGTAATTTCTCATCATCCACCTACCTCCTACCCTCTTACCCTTCTGAATCTCCATTGTCTATCATTTCACTCTTTACCTTCATATAGAGTTTAGCTCCCACTTATATGATAGAACATGAAGTATTTCTTTTCTGTGTCAGATAATTATCCTTCAAAAGCCTTATCCCCAAATATAACCACATTAGGAGGTCCTGGGGGATAGGGCTTTACCGTATAAATTAGGGGAGGACATAACATACACTACAAGTAATATGACTACATCATCTGTTTCCCTCAAAAAAAGGGCTTCCTCTTTGCCCTCTGCTATTTACCCAAGAGCTTCTTGTTCTCTTCAATAACTTTGAAACTTGATCACATTCAAATTCCAACCACTAACAGTAAACAAAAAAAAAAAAAAATAGGCCAGGCACAGTGGCTCATGCCTGTAATCCCAGCACTTTGGGAGGCAGAGGTGGGCGGATCACAAGGTCAGGAGTTTGAGACCAGCCTAGCCAATATGGTGAAACCCCATCTCTACTAAAAATATAAACATTAGCCAGGTGTGGTGGTGGATGCCTATAGTCCCAGCTACTCAGGAGGCAGAGGCAGGGGAATCGCTTGAACCTGGGAGGAGGAAGTTGCAGTGAGATGAGATCACACCACTACACTCCAGCCTGGGTGACAGAGTGAGAATCCATCTCAAAAAAATAAATAAAAATAACAAAATAAAAATAAAATAACCCTTGTAAACAGTTCCCTGTCTGCAATTATGATATTCCAAGTGCTCTGAAAACTGGTTTATTTTTTCCTCAAAGGGAGGCTCAAGCTAGTTTGATGGTAAAAACCTGTCCTAAACTAAAAGACCTACTTACGGTTTTTGTTTTTTTTTCACTTCACATGAACATTTATATGTTTTGCTGCAGAAACATCAAAGTGTTTTGTACAGCCTGCTGCTCCAAACCTTACTGGGGATATTTTTAAAATGTGGTAAATGCTCTGTATTATTATCTGATAATCAAAGTAATTCTGAATTACCAGATACATTTGACCTTCAGAATGTTAGATAAGGAATTGTAGGACTGTGGCAAGATACATTTCACTCTGAACACTAGAAAAACAGGGTCCTGTCTCTTCGCCATAAAAAATGAGTTAGCATTTACTATGTGCTTATCATGGGCCAGGTGTTGTTGTAAGCACTTTACACATATTCAATCATTTAATTCTCCAGTAAACTTTAGAAATAGTCACGATTATTCTCATTTTAATACAGAAGAAATGAAATCAGAAAGTGTTTGAATAACTTTCCCGAAGTCATAGTTAGTAAGCCCAGGAAGCCAGAATTCAAAGCTAGAAAATATGTCTCCAGTGTAAAACTTAAACAATACACTATGACTTATAAGGAGAGAAATTAATAGACATACCACAACTGAATAATTCTGGACTAATGGCATTCCTTGAGAGCATTAACTAATCTCCACTTAACTAAACACTTCTATTCTCTCTCCCTCTTTTTCTACTCTTTCCCATGGTCTGTCTATCTTGCCTACCTATTCATTGCCTATAGGTGTTATCTCATCCAAGACATGACTATAACTACTATTTTGATGTGCTTTGGAATTGTTGGATTACAAAGAATAGAAACTTATGTGTCAGGTGCATCCATTTGGTCTTGGTCTCTGTCTTTTGGAAAATGGACAGTTATTTATTCTATTTCTCTTTTCTCAAATTCCACACCACTGTACTCTGTGCAAGCTAGATAGCCTCTTTACTTTTTTTGTTTGTACTTTGTCCTCCATGATAACCTCCAAATGATGGTATCAGCTATCTACTCTATAGATGAATTATAACTTCTAATTATTGACAATGTGGTATAATTTTCCCAGGTTCAGCTACATGATTCAATCAAATATAGCCGTGTGCCACAGAATGACATTTTGCCCAAGGATAGACTGCATAGATGACAGTGGTTTCATAAGACTGTAATGGGGCTACCCTATACTGGTGTATTTTTTTTATCTTTGATAACATATTTTCACTGTAGCTTTTCTCTGTTTAGATATGCTTAGATACACAAATATTTAACACTGTGTTACAGTTGTCTACAGTATTGAGTCTAATAACATGCTGTACATGTTTGTAGCCTGAGAACAATAGGCTATACCGCATAGCCTAGGTGTATAGTAGCCTATGCCATCTAGGTTTGTGTAAGTCGAATCTTTGATGTTCACACAATAATAAAATCACCTGACAATGCATTTCTTTTTTCATTTGAGACAGAGCCCCGCTCTGTCACCCAGGCTGGAGTGCAGTGGCGTGATCTTGGCTCACTGCAACCTCCACCTCCCAGGTTCAAGTGATTCTCCTGCCTCAGCCTCCTGAGTATCTGGGACTGCAGGCGCATGCTACCACGCCTGGCTAATTTTTTTGTATTTTTAGTAGAGATGGGGTTTCACCATGTGAGTCAGGATGGTCTGAATCTCCTGACCTCGTGATCCACCCGCCTTGGCCTCCCATAGTGCTGGGATTACAGGCATCAATGCATTTCTTAGAATGTATTCCCTTGGTTAAGCAATGCATGATGGTAATTATGCTTTAGTAACAGGAATTTGTTTAAGAAAAAGGCATTTTCTTTTTCTCTTTTTTTTTTTTTTTTTGATGTTTGAAAAGAAGAAAAAATTCGAATGATAAAAGCACCATTTAGCCTATCTTTTACATTTACCACCAGTAATATAATAGAAGATTCTCATGATCTGGAAATATTGTGTGTGGGAAAGACATTAAGGCACTGTGGTTAGGGAAGTTATGTCAGTAATAGCCCTTCTAGAATTAAGGTTGGGCAGTGCTGGGCTACCATTTCCATTTTCTTTTGTTATTTTTTGATCAGTAGGGATTGAGTGAGGAAAATAAGAAATTTGCCTGAAACAAGCAGTTTGTAGACTCTATCAGCTTTTCCTTTTGATTTTCTCTTGATTTCTGCCATACCGATGTCCTGACCATCATTGAAAAGTTAGCTTCTCAGTTATCCAAGTAGACATCCAAGTCTATTTCAGTGAAGTGAGGTGAAAGTCTTATCTTTCATTGATTAAAAGCAACTAACCCTATGAAGAGAGACAAATGTTAACAATATAGTAAATTAAAACAGTTCTCTATATATTACTGATCCAATGTATATCTAATCCATTGTATTTCTTAAATCAAATCATTGCCAATATGTGATTCCTGATTGTGGCCTGTAAATCTCTTTTGTAAGCTATAGAGACAGGGATCAGATAATATTCTGCAAATGAAAATTCACAATATATTTGCTTGTCCATTTCTATATGGCATTGGGGTAGATAGTCACAAATAGAACTTTGAAGAGTATCCTCTAAAATGGTTGAGAGAAAATATATGGCTTATTCGAATTTGTATTTTTATTTGTAATTACTCAGAATGTTAGATTAAAAATGAGCAAGTTAATGAAATACAGCAATTTTAACTCATCTGCCTATTAACTGATACCATTGTCAAACCAAATCATAAGTGTTCTCCTATGCTTTATATAAAAATAAATTGAAATGCAGATTTACTTTATACTCTGACGTATAGTACTTAAAAAATTTAACATATTTGTTGAAACACAAGCAGTCAATTTTAAGGTTCTGTGCATACTGTATACAACCTGTTAGCCTCTTTTTTATCAAAAATAGACAAGTGTTTCTTTATTCATTTCTTGCTTCCAATGGTGGCCTATCAAAACTGTTGCTTTCTCCTCTGACAAGTTATATTTAGTAACTGTGATGGTTAATTTTAGGTGTCAACTTGACTAGATCAAGGAATACGAAGATAGCTGGTAAAGTATTATTTTTGGGTATGTCTGCGAGGGTGTTTCTAGAGAAGATTGGCATTTGAATCAGTAGACTGAATAAGGAAGATCTGCCCTCACCCAGTGTGGGTGGGCACCATCAAATCAGCTGAGGACTCAGATAGAATGAAAAGGCAGAAGAAAGGCAGATTTGCTTTCTCTGTTCCGGAGCTGGGGCACCCTTCTTCTCTTGCCTTGGACATCAGAACTCCAGATTCTCTGGCCCTTGGACTCTGACTTGTAGCAACACCCCCACCCCATTCTTAGGCATTTAGCCTTGGACTGAGAGTTACAGCATCCATTTCCCTAGTCCTGAGGCCTTTGGACTAGGACTGAGCCATACTATTGGCTTCCCTTATTCTCCAGGTCACAGACAGACTAGCAAGGGTCTTCTCAAGCTCGATGATTTCTTCAGCTAGTTCCCCTAATATATCCCCTCTCATCTATCTATCTATTGATTGATGTATCAATCTATCATGTATCTACCTACCTACCTTTCTACCTACCCACCACCTTATCTAACCTGTCTCCTAAATGTTCTATCTCTCCAGAGAAACCTAACTAATACAGTAACTTATTAGCCCTAGTATATTTTCTGGAAGCAAAGGTCCCAAAGATTATTGAGGGTAGGTAGTCCTAAGTTAAAAAAAAAAAGTGTCAAAAGTGTAGAGAGATCAAAAGCATTAAGTAAAGCAAATTATCTTCCAATTTTGCCTTGAAAAGAATATGACTTTTTTAATGAATGACTTTTGATGGAATAAAACAGGTGATAGTCATGTTGAAAATAATAGTTCAAGAGTTGGCAACAAGAAAATGAATGTGAAAAGTGTATTTAAGAATATGGCAAATAAAGGAATTTAAAACAACTAGATGCTACCTGGAGAATATAGTAACTTCAATATTCATTTCAGAGTAATTCATAAATGTTTTAATGTAGAACTCCAGTCAAATAAAACTGCTAAGATTTAGGCATTAATGGAGCCCATGGTTTCACAAAGGGTCATAAAATAATTTATTAGAATTTTGTATATGTTGTATTGTTTTTCAGACAAAGACATCTATGACACAAAAATTCATTAAATTATCTCAAAACCAAAGAATGATTATATAATAGAAGGCAGGATAGTATATTAAACTTTTTATATAGCACGTATTTTGGAGCTTCTTATACAAGTTCTGCCCTTTGCTTAGATTAAAACTAAGCAAATTAAAGAAATTTAGCAATTTTAACTCATCTACCTGTTATCTGACACCATTGCCAAACCATATCATCAGTGTTGTCCTATGCTTGGTTATGTAAAAACTTAGTGAAATGTAGATTTACTTTATATTCTAGAAAAATGGAATTTAAAAAAAAATTAACACATTTGTTGAGACACATGGAGTCAGTGAGCAATGTGATGTTGAACAAGTTGCCTATCTTTTCATATTTCAGTTGTTTCTTCACTAGGAAAAAAATAAACTTAGTGCTTGCTCCTTATAGGATTGTTATGAATAGATAAAATAAAATTGCCTATAAAAATGATGACCTCAATATCTGGTACCAATAAAAATACTCACTAGGAAAGTTTTAAATACTGTTGTTTCTGTTACTTCACTTTGAATTAATAAGACAGTAGACATTCTACTCACTAAGTGTAAAGCCACTTACTCAACACCACATCCCACACTGAATAGTGGCCTATTCACGGAGAAACTTCTCAGGAATTACTAGTTGCAAAAATAGTACTTGACACTTATTTCTGTAATATTGTGCTTATCACATTGTACTGTGACTTTTTGTTTATCTCTGTCAGTCTGTCAAATAGACTATGAGTTCCTAGAGAACAATGTTTTATTCAACTTATATTCATAAAACCTAGTATGGCTTCTAATATGTAGTAAGTACCCAATAAATGTTTGTTGAGTTGAATGTTGTTTCTTCTTTAAGATCATTAAGAGTTG